GGTGAAACTCAACAACGACTCGCAGTCTTCAGGTTTCACCCTCTTGCCCTGAGGGCAGCATCCTAGCCCTAGGTGGTTCTCTGGTGTGGCCTCAGTAAAACCGTGACGAGGTCCTCGGCCTCTCTGTCCCCAACAGGCGGCTGGCACACTTCGGGGTCTGAGATGCCATCTGCCTTGCCTAACCTGGGCAAGACCACTCGCGTCCTTTCCCTTGAGGAGCAGCGTGGGAAAGGTGCCGCTGCGCGCCACGTTTCTCCCAGTTCCCCAGGGCTTGAAGGGGCGGTGGAGGCGGGCGGGATAAATTCGCTGGCCGCCTGGCGTGGAGTAATCCTAGAGGGTGGGATCGCCCTCGGGGCTCGGGAGGGGCTCTTCCCCGCCCAGAAGGAGACTGCGGCGGCGCAAGGCCTCCGGCAGGGGGCGCGGGCCGCTGGGCCTCCCCCGGGGCTGCGGGCCGGTGGTCCCTCCCAGGCCGCGTGTGCGGTGCGTTCGCGCAGCCCGCTCCCTGCCCCCACCTCACCTCGTCACCTCCCCGCCCTCTCGGCGGGCCCCTGAGGTGCGCGGCGCAGGCGCGGAGCGTGGCGGCCAGGGCAGTGCGGCCGCGGAGCCTAGGCCAGGGGCCTGGCGCTCAGGGCGTGGGGCGCGCGGGGAGGGAGAGGGGTCGGCCCAGCACAGCGTCCGGGAGCGCTAGGGCCGGAGCAGCGCTGCCCGCCGCCGTGCGTCCGCGGGAAGGACCGCGCGGCCCCTCCGCCTGCGCTCTCGGCCGCCGCCGCCTCTGCGTGGGCCGGCCGGGAGGGCCTCGGGGGACTGACTGGTGAGTGTGAGGGAGGAGCGGGTGGGTCGGGCGCTGGACTGCTCCAGGGGACGCGGGCGTGCGGGCGCATCTTCTAACGGGAGAGGGCGGGAGAGACCGGAGCTCCCTTTATACGGAAACTCTGCCTTCGTTATATGGCGGGATGGCGTTCCCCTCCCCCATCCCGAAGGCAGTTCCACCCCCTGCGCAGGACGCCTTGGCCGGGCTCCCCTCGGCCCCCTGCTGCCGTTGTCTTTACGGAACCTTTGGTGTCGGGGCTTGGAAGTCTCCTTGGCGCCGGCTTCTGGGCCCGGGCGAAGCTGGTGCGTGGCGCCGGGGTGGAGGCGGCTAAGTCCCAGGGACTTCTGCCCTGCGCCTCCGACGGGCATTTGTCTGGCTGCGTCCGGGCTCGGGACGATCCTGGGTCCTCGCTGGCGCTGCGGCCCTGCCCGGCGGCTTCGTGACCTCCGGCGGCGAATCCCCGGGCTCGCGCAACGAGTTGTAGCCGCGGAGAGCAGGCGTCGATGCTGGCGCCCAAAGCCTCCAGCCTGAGAGTCGCCTCACTCGTGTGACGGTGCTTAGAAACCCCCTTTTTTGGTTTTGTCTTTAAGTACTGTCTAGGGAAACGAATCATTTGAAGCAGTTTATGCCTTTTTTGTTTTTTTCGAAGAGAAAGATTTATGCCGGACTGAAAAATAGCGAATCAAGTATTTAGTGACCGTGTGATATTGCAGTAAAGACTGCCTCCACGTTGGACATGTAGTGGATTCTAGTTCAGGCTCTCCTGCAACATGTTTTTGTTTCAATTCTTTTACAATTTAAAGCATATGCTTATTTTAATGAGAACGAAAAAGAAAGCTTAACTCTTTTTAAACTCGTTAAAAATGGAGTTATTTACTGTAAAGACGTCTTACAGCAATTAGGAAGAATATACATTGCATGAAAGGCCTTTTGAAACGTTTATCTATTTGATGATTGCTGACTGCCTGTTGTATGTATTCTATTTTGTGCATAGACTTTCTTTATTCTTTTTTCTTTCTTTCTTTCTTTTTTAGACAGAGTTTCACTCCTGTTACCCAGGCTGGAGGACAATGATGTGATCTCGGGTCACCACAACCTCCGCCTCCCGGATTCAAGCGATTCTCATGCCTCAGCCTCCCGAGTAGCTCAGATTACAGGCATGTGCCACCACGCCCGGCTAATTTTGTATTTTCAGTCGAGACGGGGTTTCCCCATGTTGGTCAGGCTAGTCTTGAATTCCCGACCTCAGGTGATCTGTTCGCCTCGGCCTCCCAAAGTGCTGGGATTACAGGCGTGAACCACTGCACCCGGCGAGGTGAGGTATTTTATATATTGGTATCATTTCTGGCTTAATAACTTCTTTCATGTTTTACTTACAGGCATTTTTTACTGTCTACAGAAACTTATTGTAATTCATTTTTCCTCACTCCAGTAGTAAGAATTATACCAAGTAAGTGGACTGTATTGAAACTAATTAATTTTGACATATTTGTTAATTTTTTCTCGTTTTTTAGATTGAAAAGATATGAATGAGTATCCTAAAAAAAGAAAAAGGAAGACTCTACACCCTTCTCGTTATTCAGGTCAGTGTATAATTATTTTAAAGTTGGGTATGTGTACTTGAAATATTTTTCATTTTATGTTCAGATTCCTCTGGAATAAGCAGAATTGCAGATGGATTCAATGGAATTTTCTCTGATCATTGTTACAGTGTCTGTTCTATGAGACAGCCAGATTTAAAATATTTTGACAACAAAGGTATATCTAATATTTTCGAAAATATGTTTCTTTAATAAGTATTCTTCCAAATCCCTTTTTACAGATGATGATTCTGATACCGAGACGTCAAATGACTTGCCAAAATTTGCAGATGGAATCAAGGCCAGAAACAGAAATCAGAACTACCTGGTTCCCAGTCCTGTACTTAGAATTCTAGACCACACTGCCTTTTCTACAGGTTGGGGGAACTAATTTATAGCATTGATATATTAGTCATATAATAGGTTTGTTTTATTCTTCAGAAAAATCTGCTGATATTGTAATTTGTGATGAAGAGTGTGACTCACCTGAATCAGTCAACCAGCAAACCCAAGAGGAGAGTCCTATAGAAGTTCACACTGCTGAAGATGTTCCAATTGCTGTAGAAGTGCATGCGATTTCTGAGGATTATGATATAGAGACAGAAAACAATTCCTCTGAGAGTCTCCAAGACCAAACTGATGAAGAACCGCCAGCTAAACTTTGTAAAATTCTTGACAAGAGCCAAGCTTTGAATGTGACTGCCCAGCAGAAATGGCCTTTACTGAGAGCTAATAGCAGTGGCCTCTATAAATGTGAACTTTGTGAGTTTAACAGCAAATATTTTTCTGACTTAAAGCAGCATATGATCCTGAAGCATAAACGTACTGATTCAAATGTGTGTCGAGTATGCAAGGAAAGTTTCTCTACCAATATGCTTCTGATAGAACATGCCAAACTGCATGAAGAGGATCCCTACATTTGTAAATACTGTGATTATAAGACAGTAATTTTTGAGAACCTCAGCCAGCACATTGCAGACACCCATTTTAGTGATCACCTCTATTGGTGTGAACAGTGTGATGTACAGTTCTCCTCAAGCAGTGAACTCTACCTACATTTCCAGGAGCACAGCTGTGATGAACAGTACTTGTGTCAGTTCTGTGAACATGAAACTAATGATCCAGAAGACTTGCATAGCCATGTGGTAAATGAGCATGCATGTAAATTAATAGAGTTAAGTGATAAGTATAACAATGGTGAACATGGACAGTATAGCCTCTTAAGCAAAATTACCTTTGACAAATGTAAAAACTTCTTTGTATGTCAAGTATGTGGTTTTCGGAGTAGACTTCACACAAATGTTAACAGGCATGTTGCTATTGAACATACAAAAATTTTTCCTCATGTTTGTGATGACTGTGGGAAAGGCTTTTCAAGTATGCTAGAATATTGCAAGCATTTAAATTCACATTTATCTGAAGGGATTTATTTATGTCAATATTGTGAATATTCAACAGGACAAATTGAAGATCTTAAAATTCATCTAGATTTCAAGCATTCAGCTGACTTGCCTCATAAATGTAGTGACTGCTTGATGAGGTTTGGAAATGAAAGGGAATTAATAAGTCACCTTCCAGTCCATGAGACAACTTGATTATTCTCTTTAACTTACAGAATGTTAGTTTAAAATAATAAATTCATCCTTTTTTTGGAGATGATTAAATGGATGATTGTAAACACAACTTATGAAATCTGCCTTTAACAAGTAACTTTTTTAAATTATAAAATTTTATTGGCATTGCTCCATTTTCTGTATATAAATATATCTTTAATGTGGTATTTTCAATTGCGTGATAGTTTGTAGTTTCAACCACTCTTGGTGACTGTCATCCTGTTTCTTCCATATTCTCTGATTTCATGAATTGAAAAGAAACAAATGTATTGAAGAAGTGAGCTACAGTTTTCCTTCCTTAACCATGGGTGCTAGTAACTTTTTAAAACTCAAGACAAGATTAGTTTTTTATGTGTGAAGTCATTAAATTATTACACGACCAGAACTAAAATGCAATATACAGTTAAGTCCACGGATACTCCCATTAATGAGAAATAACACTAGGAAGCCACTATTACAGGAAGAAAAGATTTGGTTTTCATGGCAGTCTGTTTTTTTAAAAAAAAATTTTTGAGCCACTATCTATTGTTGAATATTTTAAGATGGGATGAGGGAGGAACTAATAAGGGCTTACACAATAAAAAATAACTATATCATAACTCATTCATAACTTGATGTTTCATTTTCTGTTGAGGAACCATAAATTCATTCACAGACTTAATATTTTTTTCTTAGAGATGGTCTCGTTCTGTTGTCCAGGATGGAGTGCAGTGGTTGATCATAGCTCCCGGGCTGTAGTCTCCCAGGCTCGAGCAATCCTCCCACTTCACCCTCCTGCATAGCTAGGACTACAGGCATGTGGCACCATGCCCGCTAAGTTTTTAAATTTCTTGTAGAGATGAGATCTCGCTATGTTGCCCAGGCCAGTCTCAAACTCCTGGACTCAAGCAATCCTCCCACCTTGGCCTTCCAAATCACTGGGATTATAGGCATGAGCCATTATGCCTGACTCTTGCCCAAATTTCTGATGTCAAATTGTTCATTGACAGAAAACCCACTGAAGTATTTAAAGTTAGGAAGATCTGGGAGATAGGGGTTGCTGGCATGAAAATGTATAACTTACAACATTTATTAATAAAATGATAAATTAGCATCAATATTAGTTCGTATGGCTGCCATAACAAATTACTACAAACTGAGTTGCCTACCTAGCAGAAATTTATGGTCTCACAGTTGTGAAGGCCAGACATTCAAAATGGAGTTATTGGCAGTTGGTTCCTTCTGAGGGTTGTGGGGGAAGGATCTGTTTCAGGTCTGTCCTTGGCTTGTAGATGGATAGCCTCATGTTCACATGGTGTTCTCCCTGTGTGCAAGTCTGTCCCCCAAATTTCCTCTTTTTTTTTTTTTTTTTGCTTTTTTAATTTTTTGAGACAGAATTTCACTCTTGTCGCCCAGGCTGGAGTACAGTGGCGCGATCTCAGCTCATTGCAACCTCCGCCTCCCAGGTTCAAGTGATTCTGCTGCCTCAGCTTCCCAAGTAGCTGGGGTTAACAGGCGTCAGCCACCATGCCAGGCTAATTTTGTATTTTTAGTAGAAACGGGGTTTCACCACGTTGGCCAGGCTGGTCTCAAATTCCTGACCTCAGGTGATCCACCTGCCTCAGTCTCCCAAAGTGCTGGGATTACAGGCATGAGGCACCGCCCCAGGCCAAATTTCTTGTTTTTATAAAGACTCCAGTCATATTGATTGGATTAGGGCCCCTCCCAATGTCCTCCTTTTAACTTAAAGACCTGATCTCCAAATAAGGTCATATTCTAAGGTGCTGAGGTTTAGGACTTCAACATATGAATTTGGGAGGGAACACAATTGAGTAGCAGAGTCTGAAACAGCACTATAAAGAAGATAGAATTATATGTATCATTGCCCTCAAATTTAACAAGCACTGCTAACATTATTTTTTAGGTTTATTGATATAAGTGGAAGATCAATTTATGACCAATGATTTTCCCACTTCAAGAATTTAGTCTGTTTGGACAATGGTGGCTGCAAGTATTCTTAGAAGGTATTATTTTTATCCCCACTATTTTGTTGTATGTGCATACCTGTGTTCCTAGCAACTCACATTCCATCTAATTATAACATTCCTGTTACGGCTGATAACAAATGTTTCTCAGAAGACTTAAAATTGTAACAGTTTAAATTGTAAGATAACCTTAGAAAGCATCTGGTCTAAACCCTCCAGTTTTCTAAGTTCCTTGCAGAAATAGAAATGTAGATAGCTATGAGGCCAAGTACATATAACCAGTTATGTCTCATGGGAGTGGGATCCAGGTTATCTGGTTTACTGTCTAGTGATGTTTCCATTACATCATGTTACATAAACCTAACCTTTCTCCCTGGGATGTTTTTTGTGACTACTTCACCTAACAATTAACCTAGTTGTTGATAATTTTGTTTTTATGCTTTTTATACATCTAGCTCCAGGAATTGGATTTTTGGAAAAACACCTTAAGTAATGCCTTGGTTTGTTTGTTTTCTTTTAATCTATTTGCTGCTTTACATTTGGATCAAGTGTTAGTAATTGAAAAGATTGCAGGCTGGGCGTGGTGGCCCACGCCTCTAATCCCAGCACTTTGTGGGTGGCTGAGATGGGCAGATCACGAGGTCAGGAGATCCAGACCATCCTGGCTAACAGTGAAACCCCGTCTCTACTAAAAATACAAAAAAAAATTAGCTGGGCGTGGTGGTGGGCACCTGTAGTCCCAGCTACTCGGGAGGCTGAGGCAGGAGAATGGCGTGAACCCGGGAGGTGGAGCTTGCAGTGAGCCGAGATCGCGCCACCACATTCCAGCCTGGGTGACAGAGTGAGACTGTCTCAAAAAAAAAAAAGAAAAGAAGAAAAGATTGCAATGCAGCTACTCAAGAGACATATATCCAAGTTTCAGAACCATATAATTTTGTACTTTTTTTTTTTTCAGACAGTCTTGCTCTGTTGCCCAGGCTGGAGTGTAGTGGCGTGATCTTGGCTCAAGGCAACCTCCACCTCTCAGGTGTAAGCAATTCTCCTGCCTTAGCCTCCCAAGTAGCTGGGATTATAGGCGTGTGCCACCACACCCGGCTAATTTTTGTGTTTTTAATAGAGACGGGGTTTCACCATGTTGACCAGGCTGGTCTTGAACTCCTGACCTCTTGTGATCTGCCCACCTCGACCTCCCAAAGTGCTAGGATTACAGGCGTGAGCCACTGCACCCGGCATAATTTTGGACTTTTTGATGAATCTGCAGCTTCAGGACCTATCCCAATGACAGTTTGTCCCACAAAACCTTTTCGCCTTGGCCCAGTTTTCAAATCAATGATTGACCATAAATTGCTTGAAGTAGTTGGTCTTTATTTATTTATTTTTTGAGATGGAGCCTTGCTCTGTCGCCCAGACTGGAATGCAGTGGCGTGATCTTGGCTCGCTGCAACCTCTGCCTCCCGGGTTTAAGCAATTCTCCTGCCTCAGCCTCCCGAGTAGCTGGGATACAGGTGCCCACCACCACACCCAGCTAATTTTTCTATTTTTAGTAGAGATGGGGTTTCACCATCTTGGCCAGGCTGGTCTTGAACTCCTGACCTTGTGATCCACCCACTTCGGCCTCCCAAAGTGCTGGGATTACAGGCCTGAGCCACCACGCCCGGCCAGTCTTTATTTTTAACTTAAAGAACTTCAGAAAAACAAACCTACCTAAAAAAATTAACACTCCTGGTTTTGTTTTGTTTTTTGTTTTGTTTTACTTCAGAGACAGACATTTTCACTGTATACTTGTGACTTGCACCACAATTCAAGTCTGAGATTACCTAACTGATGATGTTTATTAACACTTCAGTAGAATTCTTCGCAGCAGTGAACAGTAGTGACAGGTCATTATGTTTTTCTTGCTGTTTTAAATCTTCATCTTACAATGAGTTATTTTGAAATTCCAAAACATTTCCCTGTATTCCAGAAATTGAAAATGGTTGTTCACTAAAAAGCCTCTTCTTTTCCTGCTTATAAATTTGCCAATTTTGCCATTTTAAATCACCTTTCTTACGTTTCTCTGAATTGTATATTATTTGTCAATTTCACAGTTTCTATAATCTATTGTTTGCTGAATTGTTACAGTCTTTTGTTTTTAATAGACTAGCACTATTCCTAATTATTAAATCTGATTTACAAAGCATTGAATGACTTAATCCTGGCACCACTTTGCTT